TGACATCAGAGCACACAAAGTACTCTAGGAAATGAAGAGGATGAAAGTTCTACTGCATCAACGCCCAGAACTTTCTCCATTTGGCCACAGGTCGTTCTCATACATGGCCTAGTTTCTATGCACTCTAACTGGGTCCCTCTGAGGCTTGTGAATGGAAAACCCTCTTGCTTTCAAATGCTTGAAAACAAGAAAGATGCTACTATTGATGCCTCAAATACATGTAGGTATTTAGTGGGAAGCAATTAAATGTTTTGAAGGTCATTTCAAACGGAAATTAATCAAAAACAGTATTTTACTCTTTTGTGTATTAGAGTAGGCAAGACCTTGGTGTTTTCATTACATTCTCTGTTTTTATTTGCTGTTTACATTAGGATGTGAATAATGGCTTGGGTAAGGGGAGGATTTGGTACCAACCTAGGCTTTGGTTGCCAAACAGACACCAGAGTAAATTTGTGTGTGGTCAGAATCAGGTTGTAAGGTGCCAACACAGCACATGGCTTCAGTCTTTTTTTCTCTAATTGTAAAAGGACCTTGTCCCCATGGAGGGACCATTGCCTTGGCTTGTGGGGTCTTGAGTGATAGCCACAGTCTTTCTTCAGCACTTTCTCGACCTCATGAAAAGATACTGAAGCTTGAAAAGGGGATGTTCTTTCTGAATAGGAATGGAGAAGAGGGGCCAAGCAAGAATGATTCTATCTGTCTCCTGGCCGTTGATAGTGTCCCTGTACAGAGAGGAAATAACGTAGTATAATATGTAGCTTATGTTTGAATCAGCTTCTTTAAAAATACTGGAATTTTATTTATTTATTTTTGGTAGACACAGGGTTTCCTCATGTTGCCCAGGCTGGTCTCGGACACTTGAATTCAAGCAATCTGCCGGCCCCGCCGGGTGTGCCGCATGAGGGCGCGGGCCGCCCAAGGACCGCGAGTGGGGCCGCGAGTGCTGAGCCCGGCGCGCCCGAGCCGCTCCTCCTCCCGGCCTGCTCCCTGGGCGGAGCCGGGGCAGTGCGGCTCTGGGCTGGCCGAAGGGGTGGCGCTGCGATCCCGCAGGGCAGCGACGCGACTCTGGTGCGGGCCGTCTTCTTCCCCCCGAGCTGGGCGTGCGCGGCCGCAATGAACTGGGAGCTGCTGCTGTGGCTGCTGGTGCTGTGCGCGCTGCTCCTGCTCTTGGTGCAGCTGCTGCGCTTCCTGAGGGCTGACGGCGACCTGACGCTACTATGGGCCGAGTGGCAGGGACGACGCCCAGGTGAGGACCGGCCAAAGCCTCTCCCGAGTGGGTTTTCTTCCTTCCATTTACATTCCTTCCATAGAATGGGAGCTGACTGATATGGTGGTGTGGGTGACTGGAGCCTCGAGTGGAATTGGTGAGGAGCTGGCTTACCAGTTGTCTAAACTAGGAGTTTCTCTTGTGCTGTCAGCCAGAAGAGTGCATGAGCTGGAAAGGGTGAAAAGAAGATGCCTAGGTAAGCGGATCTGAAATAGCAGCGGTGCTTCCTGACTTCCACACAAATTTTTGTCTTTATTTAGAGAATGGCAATTTAAAAGAAAAAGATATACTTGTTTTGCCCCTTGACCTGACCGACACTGGTTCCCATGAAGCGGCTACCAAAGCTGTTCTCCAGGAGTTTGGTAGAGTAAGTAGCATCTTATATTGATATAGTCTTGCTTTGAAGCAAACACCCCTTTTCTGATTTTATTTAACTAGATCGACATTCTGGTCAACAATGGTGGAATGTCCCAGCGTTCTCTGTGCATGGATACCAGCTTGGATGTCTACAGAAAGCTAATAGAGCTTAACTACTTAGGGACGGTGTCCTTGACAAAATGTGTTCTGCCTCACATGATCGAGAGGAAGCAAGGAAAGATTGTTACTGTGAATAGCATCCTGGGTATCATATCTGTACCTCTTTCCATTGGATACTGTGCTAGCAAGCATGCTCTCCGGGTAAGGCTGCTCAAACTCAACTCTGATAGAACCTTTTTCCTTTTTTTTTTTTTTTGTCTGTTAGGGTTTTTTTAATGGCCTTCGAACAGAACTTGCCACATACCCAGGTATAATAGTTTCTAACATTTGCCCAGGACCTGTGCAATCAAATATTGTGGAGAATTCCCTAGCTGGAGAAGTCACAAAGGTAAAAATTTCTAGTTGGGAATAATTTGAATGGATAAATTCACTTAATTTTTAACTTTTCTTAGACTATAGGCAATAATGGAGACCAGTCCCACAAGATGACAACCAGTCGTTGTGTGCGGCTGATGTTAATCAGCATGGCCAATGATTTGAAAGAAGTTTGGATCTCAGAACAACCTTTCTTGTTAGTAACATATTTGTGGCAATACATGCCAACCTGGGCCTGGTGGATAACCAACAAGATGGGGAAGAAAAGGATTGAGAACTTTAAGAGTGGTGTGGTAAGACCAATTTCTAAGTTTCTTAATAGTATTACTGATCCATGTTTCTGTCCCTCTTTTACAGGATGCAGACTCTTCTTATTTTAAAATCTTTAAGACAAAACATGACTGAAAAGAGCACCTGTACTTTTCAAGCCACTGGAGGGAGAAATGGAAAACATGAAAACAGCAATCTTCTTATGCTTCTGAATAATCAAAGACTAATTTGTGATTTTACTTTTTAATAGATATGACTTTGCTTCCAACATGGAATGAAATAAAAAATAAATAATAAAAGATTGCCATGAATCTTGCAAAAAAGGTATTAACTCATACTATATTCTTGGATAAAATAACCTTTTAAAATACTTTAGCACATATGCTTAAAATCTAAGTTAACAGATTTGTCTTAGTCCATTTGTGCTGCTATAACAAAATACCACAGATTTGGTAATTTATAAACAACAGAAATCTGTTTTTCCTGGCTCTTGAGGCTGGGAATTCCAAGACCAATGCACCAGCAGAATTAGTGTCTGGTGAAGGCTGATCTCTGCTTCCAAGATGGCACCTCATTGCTGCATCCTCCACAGTGGAGGAATGTATGTCCTCACATGGTGGAAGGGACAGAAGGGAAAGAGGAGCAAAATGCTTTCAAAAGAGCATTTAATCTCATTCATTACTCAGTCACCTCTTAAAGGCCACATCCTTTAATACTGTTGCTTTGGGGATTAAGTTTCGACATGAATTTTGGAGGGGACAAAAACATCCAAACCATAGCAACATAAATGTATAGAATATTTCACACAAAGCAGAGTGCTGGGTAATGACCAGATATAAAGAAGTATTTGAAATGACCTTACCTCCAAGATGCTTATACTCTTAGAAAAGTTGACAGGTACAGATGGCTGTAATTTGAAGCAGCAGGTAGGATTCATTGCACCTATTATTCATTAAACACCTGTTGTATGTCTTCTACTGTACTGGAGTGCTTAGTATTAGTTAATTAACTCAT